GTGTTTATTGGACAGATGAGTTGTTTGGGGGAAGGGCCAGGGCATCTAACTCTTTTAGGTGTTGGATTTGGTTATGTTTGGTAAAAGAAAATGTGGCATTCACAAAATTGAGCCTAACCACATTTTCCAATAATTTTTGCCTTTCCTGTTGCTGCTCACAAAGGTGGTTGATCAATACCTTACTGGAAAAAATGTCTGAGGACATATGACAGGTTCACTATAGACATATGAGCACAGATACATGCAGTTTAGTTGTGTGTAGTCTTCGTAAGAAGGATAAACGTGTGTGAGTTCAGAAGACAAGAAATAGGGTTGAAGTTAAACAATTTTCAGTAGGGTAACCATACTCTGAAACAGCCAGTCAAGGCTTGTGGGAGACTTCTTATTGGAATCCTTCAGTCAAGACAGTTCTTTGGATTAGGAACCACTTGAGTGCTTCCTCTCATCGCAGTGACCTGCCCTCCTGGAAGGTGTGAGAAAGGCAAGCAGGCTGGATCGTTCTTACTGTTACACAGGGATGGGCTCGTCTGTGCTCTGACTTTGCCTTGGGCCCCATCTCCCTACTTTCCGGGTCAGGGAAGATTGTCTTTTGTGTGTTTGTGTGTATATTTAAGGTGTACAACATGAAGTTTTGATACACTTAGTGAAATGGTTACTATAGTCAAGCAAGTTAACATATCTATCATTTCTCATAATTACTTTTTTTTTTTTTTTTGAGATGGACTCCCTGCTCTGCCGCCCAGGCTAGAGTGCGGTGGTGTGATCTCAGCTCATTGTAACCTCCACCACCCGGGCTCAAGCGATTCTCCTGCCTCAGCCTCCCGAGTAATGGATTACAAGAGTATGCCACCAAGACCAGCTAATTGTTGTGGTTTTAGTAGAGACAGGGTTTCACCATGGTGGCCAGGCTGGTCTCGAACTCCTGACCTCAAGTGATCCGCCTGCCTTGGCCTCCAAGAGTGCTGGGATTATGGGAATGAGCCACTGCACCCAGTCATTTACCTTTTTTTTTTTTTTTTTTTTCAATATGGCAAGAGCTCCTAAAATCTACTGTCTTAGCAGAAATCCCCGGTATAATTCAATGTTGTTGACTAGGAGTCCTCATGCACATTAGGTCTCTGGGCGATGCATCTTGCATATCTGCCTCTCTGCGTCCTTTCACCTACATCTCCCGTTTCCTCCTTCACCTCCCCCACCCCTGCTCCTTGGTAACCACTGTTTTATTTTCTATGTCTTCTACTTAAAAAAATATATTCCACCTATAAGTAAGATCACATACAAGCAAGGTCATGCAGTGTTTGTCTTTCTGTGTCTGGTTTCTTTCACTTAGCATAACGTCCTCCAGGTTCATCCGAATTGTGGCAGAAGGCAGGATCTCTGTCTTTTTTAAGGCTGAAAAATATATTCATATTCTCTCTCTCTCTCTCTCTCTCTCTCTCTCTCTCTCTTTCTCTTTCTGTCTCTCACACTTTCCTTACTCATTCATCAGGGAGGTTCTTAACTGAGAGAGTGAAGCCACCTCGTGCTGGTGCATCACTGAGAGAAAGTAAACCAAACCCAAACCTGAAACGGATGGTTCAAGTGCCCAGAACCCACTTTCTGGTTGAATCTTTCTGACTCTCTAAGGGTTAGTAAGGATTTCTCTGGGGAAAGAGATAGGGGCTGGGCGTGGTGGATCACGCCTGTAATCCCAGCACCTTGGGAGGCTGAGGTGGGCAGATCACTTGAGGTCAGGAGTTCAAGACCAGCCTGGCCAACGTGGTGAAACCCCATCTCTACTAAAAATACAAAAACTAGCTAGGTGTGGTGGCGTGCACCTGTAATCCCAGCTACTTACTCGGGAGGCTGAGGCAGGAGAATCACTTGAACCCGGGAGGTGGAGGTTGCAGTGAGCCGAGATGGCGCCACTGCACTGTAGCCTGGGCGACAGGGCGAGACGCCGTCTCAAAAAAAAACACACAAACAGAAAGTGATAGGAACCCTTCCATCACATCAAGCCTGGTGCTTCTATATGATTGGAATGACGGTACTGATGCCCCCCTGGCAGACACCCCTTCTGCCCATGGGCCTGGCTTTCCAGTCCCTGTTTAAGGAAGACTGCCCCCACCAAGTGCCTCTCCCTCCTGGGGAGCTGGCCCCTTCCACTTCACTTCTGAGACCATGGCTGGGGCTAATGAGACTGTCATTAACAGTGCCTCAAACAAAACCTAAGACCATTAAATATTTAATTGAATTATTTCACTGCAGGGATATTGTGACTCATGTTGAAAACTAATCACCTGCTTTTTTATCTGGCCCTTAATAGATCTCTGGTTCAACATTTAAAGGTCAGAGTCATGGCGATCGCAGTATTGTCATTGTTTTCTTTCCTTTGTGGGTTTGGGTGGAGGAAAGGGGAAGAGTGGGATGCGTGGGAAGGAAGAGGAGTCATTGGAAGTTGCCTTTATCAGTGGAGGGATTCCAGGGGATCATAGGAGCTATGCTTCTTCTTTTCTGGCCTTCCCTGGTCTTGATTCCCCAGAGGGATACCAGGAAGGGGCTGGAATGTGGGTGCGGATGACCTCTGAACTAGGCGATCCTGTTTAATGCAAGAAACTGTATTCCCTGTCCAGCCATTCACGATACTGTTTCATTCGCTCTATCAGAGCTCAGTGAGGCGTTGAAATTCCATTGTTCTTCTTTTTAATTTAATTTTTTATGCAGGAAGATGAAAAGATGTTTTAAAATCCTCATGGTTTTTTCTTCCTCTTCTCAGTGTTATTACTATGTTAACAAGATAGCCATTCCTGCCACTAACATCTGTGCTCAGCCTGTGGTCAGGTCCTGACTTGAGTATTCTAGCAATAAAATCGGTGTACTTAATTAGCTTTTTAGGTGACTCCAGCCTGTGCTGCTGCTTGTACCATTTGATGGGAATTTCAGGAGGAAGGAATTAAGGCCTGTGGACGTGAAGACATGTGGCTGACACAGGGTTTATGTTGGTAAAAGATCAACTGTGAAATATTTGGAGTGTCCAATGCATGCCGTGACCTTGCTAGACACCCTTGGGAGTTGTAGAGCCAGTCCGATGCCCTCCACAAATACCTTGGATTTTCTAGAGAGGAGCAAAAGCTATTTCTCTTAGAAGATTTTAGTGTAGCATTTTCCCACAGACAAAAATGCCCAAGTTTGGGTATGAAGCCCCAACTGCTAACTTTCTTTGCATCTGTTGAAGATGATGAACAGGAGAAAGTTAAAGCAGTGGATAGAAAAACAGTTGTGCTGGCTGGGCGCAGTGGCTCATTCCTGTAATCCCAGCACTTTGAGAGGCTGAGGCGGGCGGGTCACCTGAGGCTGGGAGTTCTGAGACCAGCCTGACCAATATGGAGAAACCCCATCTCTACTAAAAATAAAAAATTAGCCAGGCATGGTGGCGCATGCCTGTAATCTCAGCAACTCAGGAGGCTGAGGTAGGCTTTGAACCCGGGAGGCGGAGGTTGCAGTGAGCCAAGATCGCGCCATTGCACTCCAGCCCGGCCAAGAAGAGCAAAACTCTGTCTTCAAAAAGAAAAGAAAAGAAAAGAAAAGAAAAGAAAAACAGTTGTGCTGTAATTTTTGTACTGTTATTGCCTGGCTGAAAACCAGGCCTGCCGCTGATGGCCCTAAAGGGAACCGCATCTGCCAGGACGACAGAGCGTCAGCAATGTGTTGGACTCATCATAAAGCAGACACATGTTTCCTGCATTATGGAGCTGTTGGGCCACATGACCTAGAAGCCCTTCTGGTGCCAGGAGTCTGAATTCCATGATGCTTACATCCAGCCAGCTAGTGATTGCAGAAAACCTTTAAAAAAAAAAGTCTGAAAAGATTAACCAGATCTATTTTGTGCAGGTTCATTTGTGTTCCCATTGGCTTTAATGACACCTCCTCCCTCCCAAATTTCACAGTGATTTGTTCCTTTCCTCTTTAACGTCATTCAGCGGTATTTTTTGAGTGCTGCTCTGTGCCATGCACCGTGCAAGAGAGGGGAGCCCCACCTGCAAGAAGCTTAGTCTTGGCAGAGGAGACAAAAAGTAAAGAGACAATGGCAGGACGGGTGTGACGGGGCACAGGGGTCTGGTTTAGGCAGAGAGGCGGGTCCCTTGGAGGCAGAGCATGGGAAATGCTGCTCAGTCTAGGTGATACCCAGGCGAGGTCTTAGAGGTGCACAGAATCCTGTGAGAAGGGCACCATCCCAGCAGTGGAGTGTACAGAAGCTGGGAGGTAAGCAGCTGAACGGTGTGTACAGAAGCTGGATCCCTCACCTTTGCCTCTGTTGCTTTTTCAGGTGGGACCAGGGAGATTGGATCTGCTCTCACCAGGATGTGCATGAGGCACAGAAGCATTGAAGCCAAGCTGAGGCAGTTTTCGAGGTGAGGAGCATGTTTTGGCCCCGATCGCCAACTTTCTCCCTTTTTCCCCCCCGCTTGGTAAAAGCGCTTTAATTGATTGTCTGATAAACCCACTTCAAGAACAGATGGAAGAATGGAAGAAAGTGGCCAACCAGCTGGATAAAGACCACGCAAAAGGTACAGGGGCGAGATGTCTAGCGCATCACTGCGTAAAATTGTTCCATATTCTGCTTTCTCTTAGAATATAAGAAAGCCCGCCAAGAGATAAAAAAGAAGTCCTCGGATACGCTGAAACTGCAGAAGAAAGCAAAAAAAGGTAACTCCTAAAATTCTGCCACTGATGTTACTCTGCACTTTCTCACCGTGTGCCCCCCCGCCAGTGGACACTCTTGGTAAGTCTACCATCCCAAATCTCTGGTGGCTGGCAAGCCGTGCTTGGGTCTCTGTTTTTTGCAGGGAGAGGTGATATCCAGCCTCAGTTGGACAGTGCTCTCCAAGATGTCAATGATAAGTATCTCTTATTGGAAGAAACAGAAAAGCAGGCTGTCCGGAAGGCTTTGATTGAAGAACGTGGCCGATTCTGTACCTTCATCTCTATGCTGCGGCCAGTGATTGTAAGTTAATGGAAAACTCCAGAAGGTTTAAATAATAACATTTCATGAATGACTTTTCCTTCAGGAAGAAGAAATCTCAATGCTAGGGGAAATAACCCACCTTCAGACCATCTCGGAAGATCTAAAAAGCCTGACCATGGACCCTCACAAACTGCCCTCCTCAAGTGAACAGGTAGGCTTCAGGGGTTAAGCACTTACAGGATCCCTCATTCACCCAGCTGGCTCTGTCCCCTTAGGTGATTCTGGACTTGAAAGGTTCTGATTACAGCTGGTCGTATCAGACGCCACCCTCTTCCCCCAGCACCACCATGTCCAGAAAGTCCAGTGTCTGCAGGTGAGTGAAGCCGGGGTCCACTCTTGCTTTCAGCCCACCCCTCACCCCTGCTTGTCCTCCACAGCAGCCTGAACAGTGTCAACAGCAGTGACTCCCGGTCCAGCGGCTCCCACTCGCATTCCCCCAGCTCACATTACCGCTACCGCAGCTCCAACCTGGCCCAGCAGGCTCCTGTGAGGCTGTCCAGCGTGTCCTCCCATGACTCAGGATTCATATCCCAGGATGCCTTCCAGTCCAAGTCACCATCCCCCATGCCGCCAGAGGCCCCCAACCAGGTAAGGGTGCCCTTGGCTCCAGGAGCAGCTGTCCTTCCCCCCCCCTTTTTTTGTTTGTTTCCAGTTGTCTAACGGGTTTTCTCACTATAGTTTATCAAGTGAGTCCCACGTGGGGCCCACGGGTGCAGGCCTTTTCCCTCATTGCCTGCCTGCCTCCCGCCTGCTCCCTCGGGTCACCTCTGTCCACCTTCCAGACTACGCTCATTATTACACCATTGGGCCCGGCATGTTCCCGTCATCTCAGATCCCTAGCTGGAAGGTTTGTGTCTCTCCCCCTCCTCCTCTCCCCGTCCCTGGCTCCTGACCGCACTTGTTTTGCATAGGACTGGGCTAAGCCTGGGCCCTATGACCAGCCTCTGGTGAACACCCTGCAGCGCCGCAAAGAGAAGCGAGAACCGGACCCCAACGGGGGAGGACCCACTACCGCCAGCGGCCCACCTGCAGCAGCTGAGGAGGCTCAGAGACCACGGAGCATGACTGTATCGGCTGCCACCAGGGTGATGCTCTTGTTCTCAGTAGCTGGTTGGGGCCACCTCAGCCTGGCTGGGGATCACATTCTGGCCAGCAACTGGGGGGCCAAGGCAGCCTTGCAGCTGGAGGGACCTGGGCTCCATTCCCTGACTTCCTGCTCTACAGCAAAGTCCCTGGGAAAAAAACCTTGTGTGGGAATGAGAGAGGCAGAACTTTCTAGGGTCAGAGTGGGACCCAAGCAAGTCAATAGCCCCCTGGCCCCACAGACATGTAGTGCTCACGGGGGCAGAACAGGAGTGCTGTTGAGCCCCCCCCCTAAAGCAACCTGTGTATTTCTCTCCTCCAACCTGCAGCCTGGTGAGGAGATGGAGGCTTGTGAGGAGCTGGCCCTGGCCCTGTCTCGGGGCCTGCAGCTGGACACCCAGAGGAGCAGCCGGGACTCGCTTCAGTGCTCCAGCGGCTACAGCACCCAGACAACCACCCCCTGCTGCTCTGAGGACACCATCCCTTCCCAAGGTACGAGGCAGCCTGGGGTGTGCACTTAGGCTCTTGAATATGTCTAATCAAATCCTATAATCAGTTTCAGATTATGATTATTTCTCTGTAAGTGGTGACCAGGAGGCAGATCAGCAGGAGTTCGACAAGTCCTCCACCATTCCAAGAAACAGCGACATCAGCCAGTCCTACCGACGGATGTTCCAAGCCAAGCGTCCAGCCTCAACTGCTGGCCTCCCCACCACCCTGGGACCTGCTATGGTCACTCCAGGGGTTGCAACTATCCGACGGACCCCTTCCACCAAGCCTTCTGTCCGCCGGGGAACCATTGGAGCTGGTCCCATCCCCATCAAGACACCCGTGATCCCTGTCAAGACCCCAACCGTCCCAGACCTCCCAGGGGTGTTGCCAGCCCCTCCAGATGGGCCAGAAGAGCGGGGGGAGCACAGCCCTGAGTCGCCATCTGTGGGTGAGGGCCCCCAAGGTGTCACCAGCATGCCCTCCTCAATGTGGAGCGGCCAAGCTTCCGTTAACCCTCCACTTCCAGGCCCGAAGCCCAGTATCCCTGAGGAGCACAGACAGGCAATTCCAGAAAGTGAAGCTGAAGACCAGGAACGGGAACCCCCAAGTGCCACTGTCTCCCCAGGCCAGATTCCAGAGAGTGACCCTGCAGACCTGAGCCCAAGGGATACTCCACAAGGAGAAGACATGCTGAACGCCATCCGAAGGGGCGTGAAACTGAAGAAGACCACGACAAACGATCGCTCAGCCCCTCGCTTTTCTTAGGTTCACAAGAAATGCGCCGGTGGGGAATGAACTGTTTCATTAATAAAACCTAATTTGTCTTGATCCATTCCACTCTATAATAAAACAAAAGATTTTGTAGGCAACTCGGAATATAGCTCTTTTGAAAGTACTCGACACCTTTAGATAAGAATTAAAACCAACCTATGTAACTGACATAATCTTGATCTTTTAATTTGTAAATATTGACAATTTTCTTTCTGCACATTTTAATCTTAGTTTCCCTTTTGATTTTTCTGAAGGTGCCAAATTCCATTTAACTTTTTTACAAGTCTTTGTAAAATTTTAAATGCATAAAGGGGGTTGGGGCAGGGGAACCACGAAGTAGTTAATTTTAGAAAAGGATTTACTATACTTCACTCTTCTTTTTTTTTCCCCACAAGCTTTTGTAGATGCATTGTAGTAGTCTAGCTTAGAAGCAAATGCAAGTTATTTTAATGTACAAACTAAATGGGTAAGAGGTAAAATCTTCATTTAAATATACTATGTTCTGGATGAAAAGAGCAGGAGTAACAATTGATGAGCAATATTCAGAGTGAAGTAAATCTGGAAATGGTAGACTGTGTTGGGATTGGGGGGAGGGCCATGGGAGGGGTACATCGTCAACATAGCCGATCCTGTTACATTTAAGAGTAGCCTCGTAGGTTGAATTTCTTCTGGTAGCTTCATGGTAAATGCATCCGAATAAGCCATACTGGATTGCAGTGTTTGTTTCTGTAGGGTGTTTAAGGACTTGACTTCCTTTCTCCCATGATTCCTCTGGACTGCACACAGCACCCACAACCAGCCCCATGCATGCTGCTGCCTCTGGGCAGTCGTAGAATCTCCCACTTCAGTTTCTCGTTGATTGTACTCACCTTTATGGAATCCAAATACATCCAAAAGGGTAAGGCAGTTTTAAAAATGTGAAAACATTTAAAAATGATAATAGCAGGGAATTCTTAGATTATAGTAAATGCCTTTTACTTAACTGTGCCCAGCAGGCTGGGTGCGTTAAAAAGCCCAAGTATTTTGAAAAAACTCGAACAGATTTGACAAGGGTAGCCAGCTTGGAGTCTAGCAACTTGCCAATGTGTTTACCAATCTGGGGGCTTGTTTTTCTTTTCTTCTTTCAAATAAATGGCAGTTAACTGGCTTTACAGTAAACATTGAAGAGAGGAGGATTTGTTTATTGTCACTGGGAATCTGACCACTATACTGTCCTTTTTTTGTATTCTGGGTAAATGTTTTTTGGAAAAGATTTGTCTTTTCTAAGTGGAAGTTAAATTTGTTATACTGCCCATCCCCTAAAGCCAACAGAGATTTGTAGATTTAAAGGGATCACATTTGAAGACAATAGTGTTTAAGAAAGCAAGCAAGTCCCTTAGCAGTCAGGTCATAACAGGGCACATTTCTGACCGAACCCTCTCAAGGCAGAGGAGGAGTTTGGTGGGTTTCATACACCCTGCAGATTCCTGTTGGCTCTAACCCTCAATTACCTAATCTTATGCTTTAACACATAACTGCATTGGATGTGAGAGTAACGTACCGTATGGTCATTGTTCTATATATTAACATTGAACACTGCTGCGATTGCTCAAGGACATTTTATGTTACGGCTTTAAAGCAAAGGCATGATTATTAGAAACTATTTAAGCTTTTTTCTTTGAAAAACAAGCTCCTTTTACAGAATATAAACAACAGTAGTGCCTGTGGTTTAGCCCACCAATCTTGATGACTAAAAGTAGCTGATGCATTGTGCATATGATGCTTGAGATGGTTTTTGCAAAAGCAGAAATCGCTGCAAGGTAATCACAATAGATAAAAGTGGTATTTTAAACCTTTGAAATAAATGGATGTAACTGTACCTTGGTACAGCTTTTCACTTGTTTAGTTTTTAAACGTTAGTATAATCTGAATAAATAAAATGTTGCCAAATTCAATGTAGAAAGAATGTGACAACACACCTTGGGTAGTTCTGCTTGTGTTTTTGCATATTGTAAAAGCAGTGTCACAGCTAAAAAGAAAGAAATCGTTTCTAACAGTAAATTATTGTGCTTTAGTTGCTAGTTTGTACTGAGAGTTGACCTCTCCCTGTGCAGTTTTTTGTTCTAAACTTGTATAAATAACAATTGTGTAATGTGTCTCCCTCCTACATTGTAACAATTGCTTCAGCCTACGTTATAAATAAAGAACCACTAGATTAAAAAAGTCCTGTATTTCAAGTCTTGTTACAATTCAGT